TCTAAGCTCAAAATGTGTTCTTCTTGGAGAAAGGAATTCATTTTCTCCTAATCTGGTTTTATCTTGATACTATCAATTTAGCATGTGCCACAGAGAATTCAAGTTGTCATATGTGTGTTGCAATTTTTATTTCTCAGGAGAGGGTGAATTTCAGCTATTTTTTGAGTTTATTTTGAAGGAATTTTAGGGATTATATATATAAGATTGTCTTAAGGTAATTGAAGGCCCTGCCATGACATTAGTTTTTCTCACACTCATGGAGTGAAATGTGTGGATACCGTACATTAAAAGTAATGGCAAAAACCGCAATTACTTTTGCACCAACCTAGTACAAAGGTGCATTTAAAAATTGCTGAAGCCAAAGGACCAGACAAGAGTTCATCAGGTTTTAGGAATCCATTAATGTTTTCTTCACCAAATTCCAGGACTAAGAAAAGGAAAAGAATTGGGGCAATCCCTTGTAGTTTTGTATGTAAAGATTTGACCTGTATTCCAGGGATCTTGATTTTTATTTCTAATAAAAGAAAAATGTTTTCTTCGTGAACCCACAGAATCATATTGATTCTGTAGCATTGTTCTCCTTTTTCAGATGAAGAATATTAGTGTCAGAAGTCAAAATTGAGCTGCTTTTGTCCTCAGGTTGGGCTTTCTCATTTGAATATGCCTAGGAATTCAGTGCAAGAGTTCTGAGGGTTTATGGCTGCTCGTTATCATTTTTTTTGCTTGTATTAAAGCAAGGATATATCCCTAATCTGTGTCCCACCTCCCCTTGTCATCTATACATTAAGTCCTACATTTGGCTGTTGTGGGTAACCATCCCTCACTTGCTGTGGGTAGAATTTTGCAAGATTGCAGAGTAAGACCTGTCAGCTGACACTGGCTCACATGAGAGCCATTAAGAGGGTGGTGTGGCCAATGTCAGAACAACCTTGCAGCTGAAGGCAAGTCACTGCATTGCCCAGAGCCATATGAACAGGTCTTGTGACCAATTAATTGACTACTACATAATCTCCAGCTAGGGTGCACAGATGGAGTGAGTCAGTCCAAGCTGCTCAACCTGTTAAATGTCTTTTCTTTGCTAACTGGAGTATAAGCTTAAGAACAAAAGTAGGACTTGTCTATGTTTGTAATGGGATTGCAGACAGCGTGTTTTGTAATGTGATAGATGGATCTGACTTCCTAAATTATTGGCAGGCTTAATTTACGTAACAAATGAATGTTCCACCTTTTTTTTTTTTTAAACCTTTGAAAGGGGAAATTAGTACACTGCTGTCAAGTAGCTTTTCTCACATACTGTATAGGGAGTGAAATGATTGTTTAGAACTGCTGGTCATTACAGAATGTTCCTCACATAACAAAGGAACTTCAGGATTTGTCTCCAAGTCCATGTTTATGGTCAGGATAAACCAGAAGAACATTAAACCGTTCAGGAGATGTGCGGCGGCACAGCGAACACCACAAACCAGCCAGAGAGCTGGCAAGACTCTGCCAGATGTGTGAGTGATGCTGTTCCTGGTGCTGGGAGGATTTACAGGGCGCTTTTATGCACAAAGATTAAAAAACACACCGGAGTAGACAGGAGCACTGACCACACGGAACTCGACAACAGGTTTGAAACTTTAGTTGTTTCAAAGTCTCAGAACATAACTTCTTTTGCCCTTTTTAATCCACAGTTGGTCATGTTCGGAGTTTGACCTGAATGAGATTCGCCTGATAGTTTACCAGGACTGTGACAGGAGAGGCAGACAAGTCTTGTTTGACTCTAAAGCTGTTCAAAAGATTGAGGAGGTGACAGCTCAGGTATGAAATGCTGATTTGCTTTCTCCTTTTCTATCTTTTACCTTGCCTGTCTCTCTTAACCTAGAAAACAGAGGATGTTCCTATTAAAATATCAGCCAAGTGCTGCCAGGGAAGCAGCAGTGTCAGCAGCAGTAGCAGCAGCAGCATCTCTTCCCACAGTTCTTCTGGGGGATCTTCACATCATGCTAAGGAACAGCTTCCAAAGTACCAGGTACAACCATCCCTTCTGTGGGAATAGCCCCTTACTAACTTTGATTTTGTTTTCTTGCATGTAGTACACAAGACCAGCTTCCGATGTCAACATGTTAGGGGAAATGATGTTTGGCTCAGTTGCCATGAGTTACAAAGGCTCCACCTTAAAGATACACTACATACGGTGAGTCTGGGCTTCCTTTTCTACTAGTTTTGATTTTTCCCCTCTCCTTTTTTCCCCTCCACAGTTCTCCTCCACAACTGATGATTAGTAAAGTCTTCTCTGCTAGAATGGGCAGCTTCTGTGGAAGTACAAATAAGTAAGTGTAGGATTTTGCATTCCCCACCCCCATTTCTCCTTTTCCCCCCCATCTCCGGATATAGCTTGCAAGACAGCTTTGAGTACATCAACCAAGATCCTAATTTGGGAAAACTGAACACAAATCAAAATAGTTTGGGTCCTTGTCGTACTGGAAGTAACCTAGGTAAAATCAGAGATACAAACAAATTCTTTCTTGTTTGCCCTCTTCTATGTGTTTCCATCTCTAGGTCTGCTGCAAGCATGCAGCAGCAAACTGCTGCAGGGGGTAGCTGAAGGAGGACCTCTCCGGCTCACCCGGAGTGCTTCTTTCTTTGCAGGTTTGTGTGGAATGCTGAGTACAGTGTGACCCAATAACATGGTTTTCTTGTTCCTTTATCTTAGCACACAGCACACCAGTTGATATGCCAAGCAGAGGACAGAATGAAGACAGGGACAGTGGCATTGCTCGATCAGGTACTTGTACTCTGTTTATTGGTTTAACTAACCTCAACTTTCAAATTCCAAATTCTTCCTACAGCCTCACTAAGCAGTCTTTTGATCACACCTTTCCCATCTCCAAGCTCCTCTACATCTTCTTCCAGCAGTTACCAGCGCCGCTGGCTTCGAAGTCAGACAACAAGTTTGGAAAATGGCATCATCCCAAGAAGGTGAGTTGCAAGTTTCCTCTTGCTGAGAAAAGTGGCAACTTTTCAAACTTATATTTCCCTCCAGGTCAACTGATGAGACATTCAGCTTGGCTGAAGAAACCTGTAGCTCTAATCCAGCTATGGTTAGGAGGAAGAAAATTGCCATAAGCATCATCTTTTCCCTATGTGAGAAAGAAGAAGCACAAAGGAATTTCCAGGACTTCTTCTTTTCTCATTTTCCCCTGTTTGAATCTCACATGAACAGGCTGAAGAGTGCAATTGAAAAGGTAATAAGGATGTAATCCAAAGTCAAATAGAGCAGTAATTTGACTTGCTTTCTCTTCAATAAAGGCTATGATCTCCTGTAGGAAAATAGCAGAATCAAGTCTCCGAGTCCAGTTTTATGTCAGCCGTTTGATGGAAGCTCTGGGAGAATTCAGGTAAAGTGGCAAAGTTTGGCAAATCCAACAGGCTTTTGTGTTTCCCTCTCTTTCTGTTCTATAGAGGAACTATCTGGAACTTATATTCTGTTCCAAGGATAGCTGAACCTGTATGGCTTACTATGATGTCCGGCACTTTGGAAAAAAACCAGCTCTGCCAGCGCTTTCTCAAGGAGTTTACACTTCTGATAGAACAGATAAATAAAAACCAGTAAGCTTCAACTCTCTGGAGACTTGTATGCAAAGTTGGTTGTATCTTTTTCCATTTCTCCAAGGTTTTTTGCTGCCTTACTGACTGCGGTGTTAACCTACCACCTGGCCTGGGTCCCAACTGTCATGCCTGTGGATCACCCTCCCATCAAAGCCTTCTCAGAGAAACGTACCTCCCAGTCAGTGAACATGCTGGCCAAAACACATCCGTATAATCCTCTTTGGGCACAGCTGGGTTAGTACCTAATTTGACTATTCAGAGAATATCCACTGCCTTTGTGTCCACCTTTGCTCTCTAGGTGATCTTTACGGAGCCATAGGCTCTCCAGTGAGACTGACTCGCACCGTAGTGGTAGGGAAGCAGAAGGACTTAGTCCAGCGAATACTTTATGTCCTGACCTACTTTCTCCGTTGCTCTGAGCTACAAGAGAACCAGCTGACCTGGAGTGGCAATCATGGTGAAGGTGACCAAGTTTTAAATGGGAGCAAGATCATAACAGCCTTGGAGAAAGGAGAGGTGGAGGAGTCTGAGTATGTGGTCATTACGGTGAGGAACGAGCCCGCTCTTGTACCCCCCATCCTACCACCAACAGCAGCAGAGAGACACAACCCCTGGCCGACAGGGTTTCCTGAGTGCCCAGAGGGCACTGACAGTAGAGACCTGGGTCTTAAACCTGACAAAGAAGCTAACAGGAGGCCAGAGCAGGGTTCTGAGGCTTGCAGCGCAGGGTGCCTGGGGCCAGCATCAGACGCTTCCTGGAAACCTCAGAATGCATTTTGTGGGGATGAGAAAAATAAAGAGGCACCGCAAGATGGCTCTTCAAGACTTCCCAGCTGTGAAGTTTTGGGGGCAGGAATGAAGATGGACCAGCAAGCTGTCTGTGAGCTGTTGAAAGTGGAGATGCCTACAAGACTGCCAGACCGGTCAGTGGCCTGGCCTTGCCCTGACAGACATCTCCGGGAGAAACCTTCCTTAGAAAAGGTCACTTTCCAGATTGGAAGCTTTGCATCTCCAGAGTCTGACTTTGAAAGCCGCATGAAAAAAATGGAGGAACGGGTGAAGGCCTGTGGCCCCTCCTTGGAGGCCAGTGAGGCTGCTGATGTGGCTCAGGACCCGCAGGTTTCTAGGAGCCCTTTTAAACCTGGCTTTCAGGAGAATGTTTGCTGTCCTCAGAATCGGCTTTCAGAGGGGGATGAAGGCGAGTCTGACAAGGGTTTTGCAGAGGACAGAGGCAGCAGAAACGACATGGCAGCAGATATTGCTGGGCAGCTCAGCCACGCTGCTGACTTGGGCACAGCCTCCCACGGTGCAGGAGGAACGGGAGGGAGGAGGCTGGAGGCCACTAGAGGTTTGTATGTGAAGGCTGCGGAAGGACCTGTGCTGGAGCCTGTTGCCCCCAGGTGTGTCCAGCGGGGCCCTGGCCTCGTGGCTGGTGCGAATATCCCCTGTGGGGATGACAACAAGAAGGCCAACTTCAGGACTGAAGGAGACATTCCCCGAAATGAAAGCTCAGATAGCGCCCTGGGAGACAGTGACGACGAAGCCTGCGCTTCAGCCATGCTAGATCTGGGTCACGGTGGTGACAGGACTGGAGGGTCCTTGGAAGTGGAGCTGCCTCTGCCAAGGTAACTCCAGCAGGCTGGGAAGTAGAGGGAACTGTGCATTTTAATGGGCCACATGTTGTTTTAGGTCTCAGAGCATCAGCACCCAGAATGTAAGGAACTTTGGCCGCTCACTTCTGGCGGGCTACTGCCCCACATACATGCCTGATCTTGTGCTTCATGGGACCGGCAGTGATGAGAAGCTGAAGCAGTGCCTGGTGGCCGACCTTGTCCACACAGTCCATGTAAGTGATCCCAGTGTGGAGCCTCTGGCTGCCTCCTTGGCCAACAAGTATTTTTTTTTTTGAGGTGGAACAAAAGGCATTGCATGTTATCTTTGGCCTTGAGCATCTCCTCTGTGAAGACCAAACATCAGGCACAGGCTAAACAGGCTAAGTATATTTATGTGAAGTGGGAAAAAAACTCAGTAGTGAAGCAGATGTCAACATAACCTCCCTCAATGGGGAGGGCTAAGAGATGAGGATAGGGCCATCAGAAGCTGGGGAAAGCCAGCCCAGTGTACACGTGTGTGGCCAAACGTTCCTAACCCCACCCCTGCTTTGTGGTCACATGCCACCCCTCACCAGGATACTCCTGGGATGAAACTATGAAGTTGCTTTTGTCCCTATAATATCATAATTATTTAATATCATAATTTCTCTTTATAGTTATGAACACCATATAGTCATTTATCATTTCATGAGTCCATGCATCAATGACCCCTGTAAGAAAAATGCCCTCATTGTATAATGCTAAGTTGTCCAAAACGATGTCTGATGCTTTGGCAATTTCACAGGCTGTATTTATGTGTGTTTAGTAACTGCCTATAACATTAAGGCACCTTTTCTGTCCGCTCCTATTGTTTATATTCACACATGCCAAACTGTGAGTTGTTTTTTTTTTTCTGCTCTGCTATCATTTTGATTTCTAACAATATTGGTGTTGGTTATTGGACCTTCCTTCCATGAAGCCCAGTGAGCTGCTTCTGACAGAGGTACCAAGAGACTACAGGGGAACTAATGGGATTGTCCTCAGTGACATCAGTTTTACCAGCTGGGGACTTTGTTTGAATGCCCTGGATTTACTCACTGACCACTCTGGAAATGCAATCTATTGATTGATAACCCTCCTTGAACTTATCTGTAAAACCATTCATGAAATATTTTATGTTTCCATAGGCTGGCAAGTTCTCATTTTTGTGTGTTAGATTTTCATGGTGACCCTCTGGCTCTATAATTCTTTTATTTGAAAAAACACAACCATGTTTACTCTGTCATTACTCTTCAAGCTTTTTCGTATTTCATTTTCCCTTCCTTTTAGAAGGAGTGTTTTCACACTGTAGCTTTTCTCATTTCTTTATGCAATCACCCTGAGAGATCGAAAGTTATTAAGCATAATAACCTATATTGTGTCAAATTGTGGGTACATCCAAAGTGCAGCCATGCGTGGGTGTTAATAGGAAATTCCAAAGGGTTCATAAAAATATCTTCAGAAGTTTAATACATTCAGAATATATCCAATTAGCATTAGTGGATTTCTAATTTCACTTGACACATTCATCATAATGAATTTTGCTTTTGAAGTAGTGTTCTGTTTAAACTGGCGCTCTGGTCTATGGTAGTGTTTTTTTTTTTTTTTTTAAAAAACAGGCTTACTTTCAACATCCATTTACAAACATTTGTTGAAAAATATTTTAGGAGTATTTGTTTAAACATTATTCCGAATTTACTGCTCCATAAAGCCTAGTGAATATTTAAATTCTTGAATATGTTGCCAGAAAAAGAAGCAGAGATCCAAAAACAAGTATATGACCAGAGTTAGAGCTGAAATAATAGCTTGTTGAAGAAGAGAAAATTGTAATAAATTGCTTTATCAAACTTGCTTTCAAAACCTGTTTTTTAAGTTGGGCACAGTGGCTCACGCCTGTAATCCCAGCACTTTGAGAGGCCAAGGTGGGTAGATCACGTGAGCTCAGGAGTTCAAGACCAGCTTGGGCAACATAGCAAGACTTCATCTCAAAAATAAAATAGCGTTAAAAAAAAAAAAAGAAAAAACAAACCTATTTTTTGAACATTAATTTCAGTGCTCATGCTAGATTTCAGCAGGCTTTGGTACTCATAATTCTTTTTAGAGAAGGATTTTTAACTGTTTAAAAGCAATTGATTCCAGTTATTGATCTCTTTTCTAGACCTGTGCACAATTTGGATTTAATAATCTGTCTTATGTAAATTAAATGTGGTGGTTTTTTTTGTTTTGTTTTGTTTTTGTTTTTGTTTTTGTTTTTTTTGAGGTGGGATCTTCCTGTATTGCCCAGGCTGGACTTGAACTGGGCTCATGTGATCCTGCCTCATTCTCCCAAGTAGACAGGATTATAGGCACAGGCCACTGTACCTGGCTCTAAATGTACACTTTTATAACTGCTAGTTTGGAGTTTTTCTCTCATTGAGAGATTGCTTTGTAATGCTTCCAATGTTAAGAATTTTTTTGTACTTTTCTTATCCTAGTCTCTTATGAAAGAAAGATATAGTAACTACTTCATCAATTTTCATTTTTATTACTGACTTTCACATATCAAGATTCAGAAGTTCTTTAAATATTTAAACACGTATTCTTGTTTAGTCCATATACTACCTCTTTTCTGTCATTTGAACTCTCTCTGCCTCCTAATATATAGGTTATACAGCTGCCTTAAATTAGTGTAAAGTAATACGGTTTCAGTTTTTTTCTTGCCACATCTTGTGCATTCTTTCCTCTGTTTTCCTTTTGACTTTAAATGGAAAGAGAGCAGGCGTATGCGCCAGCAGCATTCTATGCCTGTGACTCCTGAGTAGCCTTTTCCCTCTCCTTTTTCCTCTTGTGTCTGGCCTGTGAATACAGCTGACTGTATACAGGGTTACTGTTGGGGTTATTGTGGGGCAGTGTAAGGTGATGAAGATCTCACTGACTTAGTGTTGATGGCTTGAGTTTGAGTCCTGGTATTACCACTCGTTTGTTGATAATCTTAGGTAAATAAACTGGCATTGCTAAGCCCCAGAAAAATGTATTTAGTGGAACAGATGAAATATGATTCAGTGGTTAGGAAGTTAACTTCTGAAGACAGACAAACCTAAGTTTGAATCATGGTTCACCCCTTAGTGGCTTTGTGGCCTTGGGCAAGTTTCTTTAATTTTCTTATCTATACTGTGAACAGTACTTACATCATAGGTTTGGTCTGAAGATTCTGTGAGATAATGCATATCAAGTGGTTAGCACTTTGCCAGGCACATTGTTAAGTGCCCAATAAATGTGGGCCAAATGTGATAGCTCACCCCTGTAATGCCAGAGCTTTGGGAGGATCCTTTGAGATCACCCTGGGCAATATAGCAAAATCCCATCTCTAGCAAAAAAAAAAAAATAGCTAGGCATGGTGGCACATGCCTGTAGTCCCAGCTACTCAGGAGACTGAGGCAGAAGGCTTGCTTAAGCCAAATGTTCAATGCTTCAGTGAGCTGTGATCATTGCCACTGCACTCCAGCCTGGGTAACAGAGCAAGACCTCATCTCAGTAAATAATAATAATAATATATGTAAAAGTGCTTTGTAAATGATACAGCAATATATCATGTTTTTAATATGGGAGAGCAGAATGACAACCATTATTTTCGTAAAAATGAAAATTACTGTCAGAGATAAGAAAGCTATATATGGGCCAGGCACGGTGGCTCATGCCTGTGATCCCAGCACTTTGGGAGGCCGAGGTGGGCTGATTGCCTGAGCTCAGGAGTTTGCGACCAGCCTGGGGAACACAGTGAAACCCCGTCTCTACTAAAATACAAAAAAAAAAAAAAGTTGCCAGGTGTGGCAGCGGGTGCCTGTAGTCCCAGCTACTTGGGAGGCTGAGGCAGGAGAATTGCTTGAACTCGGGAGGCAGAGAGGTTGCAGTGCGCTGAGATCATGCCACTGCACTCCAGCCTGAGCAATAGAGCGAGACTGTCTCAAAAAAAAAAAAAAAGAAAAGAAAGAGAAAAGAAAGCTATATGCGTATGTACTTAAAGTTCTCCTAACTAGTCAATGGCCTTGTCAATCCCAGGGGACTACTGTTGGGAATGATTGAACAGAACCTGTACACACATTCATTGAGTGCTAAAAGCATTCACTTTTGCTTTGCCCAGGAGCAGACTGGACAGCTCTAACTCTGCAGGGCAGGGTCATCAAGACCAAAATTAACACTACGTTTTGATGTTTTTTAAAAAACAACTATGCTCCAGGGCTTCAAGCATTTTACAGAATAATTTATAAGATGAAGTAACCATTGGATACAGCAGCCTCTTCCATTTAATTTTAAGCGTAGCAACAGATTGACTCCAGAAATATCATGCAGGAATCAGTAGCACAGATAAAGAGCTTTGCTAAAAGCCTGGCTGTGATATATATATATATATATATATATATGCTCATGAATACCTAATTAGTCCATGCAGTGCAATCAACCTGTAGGACTATAAAAGAACAGCAAGTCCCTTCAAATGGTAAATCATTACTTAAGTAACACAGATAACATTAAATACCTCAGGTCAGCAACAACCTTAAAATCAATAGGATACAAAGAAAACATCTATGTAGGACAAATCCACTATTTTGGAACATCTCTCGTTGTTTTCTTTTCCCCATGTTTGGATAATAAACATGGCAGTGCCTCAGGCCTCTAGCACTGTCTTCTATAGCCACAGCCCTCAATACAACACTACCTATGTCCACTGGCCTATGGAGCACTTTTAAAACTACATATTTTGACCTATAAATGGGTTTTGATTACCAGTTTTTTTAATGATATAGAACTAAAATCATCACACATTAGGCTTCTTATTGATTAGTGAAACCTTTGTATTATGTGTGTGTGTATTTATACACATGTGCACACATGTCACACTTGTATGCATATGGCATGTCATGCCAGGTTATGTCATATAAGCATGTATGCCAGGTCATGATGTTAAAATGTATTTCTTATCATGGATTGTGGTTAAAAAAAATACTGATCTCTGGGTATCCCCAACTCCAATCTGAAATCATTGTGATTCTCTCGCCTTCTCAATGTGACTAGTCTTTTTAAAGTTCCTTTTGATCTTCCCAAATGGCATCCCTGTGTCCACTTTACCCACTTCCACCGCCTTGTGCAGTGCTGCAAGAGGACTTTCTAAAGCATGAGACAATCATTTACTCTTTTGCTTGAATAGCTTCCTATTTTCTAAGAGACTAAACTGTAAACTCCATAGCTGGAATTGCCCCTTTTATGTCCTTCAAATATACACACATACCCCTGTATCTCCTCTTATGCCCCAGTAACACTGTTTGCCATTCTTTAAATAGTCCACCTTTCCTCACACCTCTCTGCCTATCAGATTATGCTTTCTTTGCCTAGGACACTATTGAACAAACTTTTTTACATTTTTGAAGACCCATTTCATATGTTGCCTCTTCTTCAAAATCATTCCAGGCCCCATATCCCTGTTCTGTTCCAGATGTGTTCCTCTACTAGGGCTTCAGGTGCCTTGAAGCAGAAAGCAGGGACTTTATTTTCCTTATATTCCCAGCACCTTGCCTGGTGCCTGGCACATAGAAAGTGCTCACTAACGTTAGTTGACTCTTCCCCATAAAACTGGGGTTAGAGTCATGTGTGTCTATTACTTTAGTGTGGCCCTTTCTTCTGAAGTAAAGAGAGATGGGAGATGATCTTTCTTTAAAGAAACTTAAAGGGGAAGAGTAAGATGTTTAGACATGCCTGCAGCTCTGTGTGTTCATTGTCGTTACCTAAAGGAAAATAAAAGCTTATTATAGGTCTCTTGGGCTTCATGTCTCTTGCATCGTGTCAG